GCGCGCTCACCGCGACAAAACGCGGCGCACGGGGGGCGGGGCCAAGGCGCTGCGTAGGAGCTCCGCCCCGTCACCGCCCCGCCTCCTTCCCCTCACCCCAACCCTCCGCGCCGGGGAGTGACTGACTCCCGCCAGCCCCTCCACGTCAATCAACCCTCCTCGTTCTCGCACTCTCTGCACCTTGTTATTAATCTCAATACCGATATCGCCCGGACGCCTCTCCCCCGGCCCTCGGGGGTGTGAACGTGTGTGAGCGGGAGCGAAGGCACCGAAAGCTGGCGTCTCTGTTCAACCTCGGCCCCAGCAGCACCCGGCGCAGCGGCAACCCCCGCAGCGGCGGCAGCCCCAGCACCAGGAGGCCAAGGCCAAGGCCAGGCTCTGCGTGGCTCTCGGAGCAGTAGCCGCGGCTCCGGCCCTGCGGGGGCGCAGCTTCCTTCGGCTGGGGCCTTCGCGCCGGCGGCCGCGGCCGCGGGGCCTCTCTTGCGCGCCTGGGGTCACTGTCCTCGAAGCCCGGCGGCGCGGCCCTCGTCCCCCTTCCCGACCCCCGGTCTGTCTCCTCGCTCCCTTCAGCCGCCTTCCGCGCCGCCGCCTCTGCCGTTCGTCAGGCGGCCCGGCCCGGCCCGCCCGCCCCGCATCCCCTCCGGCCGGTGCCTCTCCCCTCCGGCGGGCTGCCTGCATGTCTTTGCTGCCCTCAGCCCCGCCGCCACCGCCGCCGCCGCCTCCCCCGCCGCCGCAGCACCAGCACCAGCCGCCCCGTCGCCGCCGCCGCCGCCGCCGCCCGGACCCCGGCGCGCTGAATGCAGGTGAGGAGGGGGCGCGGGCCCCCCGAGACCCCGGGCCCGGGTTCCCTGCGCGCCCGCCCGCGAGCCCCGGTTACGGGCCCTGTGTGCCGCCGCGGCTTCCCCTCGGGGCGGGCGGGAGCGAGGCCCGCCGTGGGTGTTTGTGTTTGCGTCTGCGTCTGCGGCCGCGGCTCTGGAGGGGAAGCATCTGTGGGGGCCTGGTGCGCGCGCGCGCGCGTGTTTGTGTGTGTGTTTCCCCTGCCGCGGGGAAATGGCTGCTGTTGCTTCTGGGCCAGAGGAAGAGAATGAGGTAGAGTGTTCTTTTGCCTCCGAGTAGGACCGAGAGTGTTGGGAAGAGGAGCGCGTCCCCGGGGAAATGAGGTGGGAGAGGGACAAATGTGCGTGTGGGTGTGTGCATTTGAAATTGTTTTATCCTGCCTCCTAGGGGGAGAGGCGTGTACGCGCCGCCGAGCTGAGGAGCTGGGTGAGGAAGAGGAAGTTACTGGAGCTGTCATCCTGCTTAACTCGGTCGGCTATTGAGCTTAGACTGTTTAGGTGGATTGTGTTCAGGGAGTTTAGCTGAGCCGTTTGTACACATTGGAAGCACAGTGTTACATTTTACCGTATTGCCTCTAGTTATCTTGTCAATCAAGATAGGCTCAACAAACATGTTTTCCTCAGTCTCCAAAAACTAGATCAAGCAACCTCTGTTGTCTACTCAGTATGTGCTGCTGGAAAGCTATTTTGAGAATAGCCTAAGCAAAACCCAGTTGTAAAGATAAACCTGCTGCCAATAGGTCTACAGTACATTTCAGAACCAAATACAAATGGCATTTGGATAATTATTTGCTAATGTGCTTTTCTACTCCAACCTCATTACATTTGTATGTAGTTAGATCATTTAGCTAGAACCGTGCTGTGGATAAAAGCATAATACAGTTTCGATCCTTGTAGGCCGTACTCTGTGTCATGGCCAGAGATTGCTCTTTGCACCTGGTCTCACAAAGAAATAGTGTATGCTGTTCACGGGGAAGTGGAGGGAAGAGAAGGAGGGGCGAAGAGCTGTTCTCTATTACCACTACTGGAAAAACAATTTAACATACGTAGTTAGTGGGAAAAGGACTTGTTTTACAGACTTCAGTTAGCCTCCCAGCTGTGTGATTTTTCCTTAGCTGTTTGACCTTAGGTAACATATCTATAAGCCACAGTTTTATCAGTCACAGAGAGCTAATACCTTTATAGTAAGGTCGTTTTGAGAATAGAATGAGAAAACATATGTTTGGCATGTAGTAGATGCTTAGTTAAATTTTAGTTCTGCCTCCTGCAGCCCTGACTATGGGCATTGAAGAACCTTTGCAAACACAAATATGATTAATTATTTAGAGCAATATTAAGTAACTATAACGTAAAAAAGACAATGGAATCTTTCAGAGCCCTTCAGTATACAAAAGGTATATATATAAACTTTAATGTATATAAGAAGTTTTTTTCTAATAATAAAAATAGTCATTAAAATAGCCTAGTTATTTATAAAAATAGTCATACTTAATTTTTTTTTCATATTTTCAAATAGACCATCTCTCAGTTTCATTATTCTTTATGATTTTCGTTTTGTAGCCCTGGAAAAAAATTTTCAACCTCTATATAGCACATGTATGTTTCAATACAGTTAAACATTAAAAAGGATCAAGGAACCAAAATTTAGATAGATCCCCAAAGTTTAAATGCTACGAAAAATGCTAGCTCATGTTGACTGATTTGGTAAATAAAACTTCTTAGAATATTTCTCTGAATATAAGGTAAAATCCTCTGTCCACTTAATTTTCAATAACTTTCCATTTTTAGTATTTTCTCTGGAGTAGGAAATGTGTTCATTAAATTTTAACTGCTGTGTGGAAAAAATAATGTCATGGAGAGGTATGGAATTTAAGGTAAAGATAACAGAAAAGTTAACATAAAGATTGTTTTCTTTTTGTTTTGGGAAAAGACAGGACAGAGAATGTGGGAGTTTGATTGGTTTAAGTTTGTCATGGCCCTATTTACAAATGCCGGGTTTCCCAGTAGGGCTTACGTAATTTATTTGTATCAATAATGATAAGCTTTAAAAAATATTATTTTCTAAAATTCAAACTAAAATTTCAACACATTCAGTATAGCTTTTATGCATATTTTTATATAAAAATTTCTGTGAAGGTAAGAGTCACAGGATGGGGAGGGGGAAGCTCTCATCATTGAGGGGCTTGAATTTTTATAAATAACTAGGGGCAACTATTAGAATGCAAATTGTGATTTTCTTAAAGTGTGTGTTGTGGGAGTGTGTATTTACATTGAACAGAATCTTCTGCCATGTGGTTATATTTAAAGGAATAATTCTTACCTTAAAACTATAAATGATACTTTTTAATACCTTAGAAACAAAGAAATAGAAATGAATCTGCTCTTATTTAGTATTTGGTAAAGTAATTTTCATTGGACTTTATGAATTATTTTAAAAGACTTTATATATATATTTTTTAATTTGGGAGAATTGGGAAGAACATTTCCCTGTAGTAATCATGAAAACAGATGATATTGAACTATAAAGATATTTGGATATGAAGTGGAAGTACTAAGGTTATTATTTAGACTAAAGGAATTATGTTACAACAAAATCAAGGTGGAAACTTGTTTAGATTTTAAAAGTTAATGTTACTTAAATGGGCTTTTAAGCAATCTTTCCAAAATATCTGTTATTAATGTCTTTAATTTGGGAGAATTGGAATACTTAGGAATTTCTGTATGTATTACTTTGGGTAATGCTAATCAGAGTAATAAATACATTCCAAAATTTCAAAGAAGTTTACTTGCTTTCATGACAGTTCCAGTGCAGATGTTTACTTGCTTTCATGACAGTTTACTTGCTTTCATGACAGTTCCAGTGCAGGTGCTCCTGGTTAGCAGGTTTCTTGTGGCTTTCCTCTTATGTTGTTTAGGGACTCATACAACTTAGATCTTGTGACTCCACCATTTCTTAGGGCCTTGGAGTCCTCCCTATTGCCTGAAGACCATTTCTTAAGAAACTCCAGACTTAAATGACAAACATTCCTCCAAATTTTATTGGCAAGATTTGTCACAGAGTCTTATTTGAATGCAAGGGGAGTGGGAAATGTCCCTGGCAGGTGGAAAGCTTGGCCATCTCTGCTACAAGGGGCATTTCATGGTGTTATTTTAGATGTTAGCATATATTTATGAAATTACATCCAAAAGGTGAATTATGATAGTTAGGAATTGCTTTCCATCTTCAAAGAGTAAAATTGGGTGTGAGTGGAGAGTGGTGGGGAGAGGAGAAAGGAGGGAAGAGTCACAGGAGTGGGAGGGGGAAGCTCTCATCACTGAGGGGCTTAAATGACAAGTGAGTTTCTGTAACTATTTAAAGATATAAATTTTTCAGAGAACATTACAGTTGGATTCTGTAACCTTTAGTGGGTCTCTCCTGTAGTATCCAGTTATTGATTGTCATTGTGCTTTAATGAGTTCTGGCAGTTTGAGTTATTTCTCTTTGTATTTTGAAATCAGTTCAGATCAGTAGGACAAAACTCTGAATTTCAGTTTCTGGGTATAGTTTCATAGGAAACACATTTTTTGAATTTTCTTCCTCTGTTATTGGGATAGGTGATGAAGATTACTTTATACTTTGAGGGAAATCTCATTTAGGTGGACCTTACCATATTCTCTTGTTTGTTGCTGCAGTTTTTATAATTCTAAAGTTATTAAAATTAATACATGTGAGCCTTAACCCAGAAAGACCAATAAAATCATCAAGTAAACAACAGAGGCTTAATTATTAATTTGTGCTCATGCTTTGTGATGAAAATACTACAACTTTCTTTTACTAACTGCACTGACACTGGACCTCTAATACAGTAAATGGTATTTTATCACTGGACAACTTTAATTGAATCACAATTTATTCTATGATTGTGCAGGTTTATTATAATGTGAAACTTCAGCTCTGTGTCACCTTTACTTATTTTTTATTCTAAGAGTTTGGTTAGGGATCTCTGGGGAGTTATATATAATCTCTTTATTTCCCAAAGGGAAGATTTTGGAATAGTCTGGTTAACTTCTCCATGGTAAATACTTCTCTAACATCTTGCATCTTGAAAATTGAAAACCTAATCTGAGGACCCACTGTGCACCTATTATTGTACCCAGTTCTAAAGAGAAGTATGAAAGATGTAGAGGCTTATAGTTTGTGAGTAAGGGAAATAAAGCATGTAATTTAGTTATTTCAAAACAAATGAACTAGTGCAAGTCAATATGATATAAACTGTTTATAGACATTCTGAGACATAAAATGGAATGTCAATTGGGTCAGGAATTACTTAAAGGGTTGCTTTTTTTTGGACAACTTTTATGAGGTATAATTTAGATACCTTAGAAGTATCCATTTAAATTGTACAACTCAGTAGTTTTTAGTATATTAACAATTGTGCAACCATCACCATAGTTAATTTTAGAACATTTTCATTACCTAAAATATAAATCCTGTATCTTTCAAGAGTCACCCTTCATTCTCTTATGCCCCTAGTTCTAGGCAATTACTACTTCCTTTCTCTATAGATTTGGCCAATTTTGGACATTTTGTACAAATGCAATCTTAATATATGGTCGTTTATGATAAGCATATTTCACTTACCGTGTTTTCACGGTTCATCCGTGTCATAGCAAGTATTTCATTCTTGTAATGGCTGAATAGTATGTCAGCATAAGAATACACCACATTTATCTTATTCATGAGCTGATGGACATAGACTTTTTGGCTATCATTATAAATCATGCCGCTGTGAACATTCATGTACAAGTTCTTATGTATGTATGTTTTGAATTCTTTTGGGTGTGTACCTAAGAGTGGAATTGCTGGAACATATACCACTTTGTGTTTAAACTTTTGAGGAACTTCTAGACTGCTTTCCAAAGCAGTCGCAGTATTTTACATTTCCATCAGCAGTGTATGAGAGCTCTAATTTATCCACTTCATGCCAACAATTGTTATTATCTCCTTTTTTCATCATAGTTCTTCTAGCAGGTGTGATTTGATCCTGGTTTTGATTTGCATTTCCCTGATGGCTAATGATGCTTTTTATGTGCTGTTGGACATTTGTATATCCTCTTTGGAGAGAAGTGTGTGAAAAGACTCAAATTCTTTGCCCATTTTTATAATGAGTTTTTTAATTATTGAGTTGTAAGAGTCTTTTTTATACTCTAGATGTGTCCCTTATATATGATTTGCAAATATTTTCCTCCATTTTGTGAGTTGTCTTTTCATTTTCCTGATGGTGTCATTTGAGGCACAAACGTTTTTAGCTTGATGAAGTGAAATTCTTGTTATTATTTTTGCTGTGCTTTTGGTGTCGTATCTAAGAAATAATGACTTCTTGTTTCTAATCTAGCTAATCTATCTAATATATCTATTTCTAATCTATATCTAATCTATTTCTAATCTATCTAATATATCTAATCTAAGGCCACAGATATTTACTTCCCTGTTTTGTCCTGAGAGTTTTATAGCCTTAACTCTTACATTTAGATCTTTGATCCATTTTGAATTAATTTCTGTACATGGTCTGTTGTAGAAGTCTAATATCTCTTTGCCTGTGGGTACTTAGTTGCCCCAGTACCATTTATTGAAAAGACTGTTCTTTCTCCATTGAATTGTATCATCACCCCTGTCCAAAATTAATTAACTGTAAGTGTGGAGGATTTATTTCTGGACTTTTAATTCTATTTCATTGATTTATATGTTTATCCTTATACTAGTATGGTCTTGACTACTGTAGCTTTGTAATTGAGAGGTCTGAGTCCTCAAACCTCTCAAAGTTTTTCCTTTTGAGAAGAAAAAATGAAAAACTCTTTTTTTCTTTTTCAAGATTGTTTTGGCTATTTGAATCTCTTGTGTTTCCATATCAATTTTAGGATCAGCTTGTCAGTTTCTGCAAAGAAGTCAGCTGGAATTTTGATGGGGATTGTGTTAAATCTGTACATCAATTTTGGGACCATTGCCATCTGAATATTAGGGCTTCCTGTCCATGAACATGGGATGTTTTTCTATTTATTTAGATCGTCTTTAAGTGTCAACAGTGTTTCATAGTTTTCAGAATATAAGTTTCATACTTCTGTTGCTGCATTTCTTCCCAAGTATTTTATTCTTCCAGATGATATTGTAAATGGAATTAAAAAAAATTTGGGGGGTTTTTGCATGACAAGTGCATAAAAATACACTTGATTTATGTTTGTTGATCTCGTATCCTCCAACCTTGCTGAATTTCTTAGTTCTAATAGTTTTTTTTTTCTTTTTTTTTTGAGATGGAGTCTCACTCTGTCGCCCAGGCTGGAGTGCAATGGCACTGTCTTGGCTCACTACAACCTCTGCCTCCTGGGTTCAAGTGATTCTCCAGCCTCAGCTTCCTGAGCAGCTGGGATTACAGGTGCCTGCCACCATGCCTGGCTAATTTCTGTATTTTTAGTAGAGATGGGGTTTCACTGTGTTGGCCAGGCTGGTCTTGCCGACCTCGTGATCCACCTGCCTCAGCCTCCCAAAGTGCAGGGATTACAGGTGTGAGTCACTGCACCCGGCCAGTTCTAATAGTTTTTAAGTGGATTCCATAAGATTTTCTACATACAAATATCATGTCACCTGCAAACAAATGAAGTTTCAATTCTGCTTTTCCAATATGGATGCATTTTAGTTCCTTTTCTTGCTTAATTGCCCTGGATAGAACCTCCAGAACATTACTGAAAAGAAATGTCAAGAGAAGTCACTTGAGTTGCAGCAATCCTTGTCTTGTTCCCAGTCTTAGGGGGAAAACATTCCATCTTCTGCCATTAAGTAGATGTTAGCTGTGATTTTTTTTTTTTTTTTTTTTAAACTGCTCCTTGCGGAGAAAGGCTAGCCCATAGGCAGGCAGTGTGCGGAAAGTAGTGAGCTATAAGTTTTTCATTAATAGCCTTTATCAGGTTGAGGAAGTTCATTTCCTAGATTGTTGAGTGTTTGTTTGTGTGAGTGTGTGTGTTTGTGAGAGAGTGTTAGGATTGAGTTTTGAGAGAATTGTGAAATGTGGATTAGAAAAATAAAGATGCTATGTCAGGTAATAAGGGGCAGATAATAATGCTTATCTTGCTGGAGGAAGAGGGGCTAGATTTTCCTCTTTTTCCCTCTCCCTTTCTTCCCCATTCCTTTCTTGTTTTTGTTTTGAGACGGAGTCTTGCTCTATCGCCCAGTCTGGAGTGCAGTGGCCTGATCTCAGCTCACTGCAACCTCCGCCTCCCAGGTTCAAGTGATTCTCCTGCCTCAGCCTCTTGAGAAGCTGGGACTACAGGCTAATTTTTGTACTTTTAGTAGAGACGGGATTTTGTACTTTTAGTAGAGATCACTATGTTGGCCAGGCTGGTCTCGAACTCCTGACCTTGTGATCTGCCCGCCTCAGCTGCCCAAAGTGCTGGGATTACAGGTGTGAGCCACCGCGCCCGACCCTTTCTTGATCTTTAATCATCTTCCCATCAGTCCACATGCACATTTGGAGAGCACTTAATCTTTTACTGATCTGTATAATTAAGATTTTTTGAGCAGTGGAAGTATCCTTTCTTTTGAAAAATACTAAAAATTGTGTGGAGAATTTCTTACTGAATAGCTTGATAGCTAGGTTTGGAGGGCATCAGAGAAGATACTAAATCATAAATGAAGTGCCAACCATGGACTTACAAAGAAGTGAACACAGTGGAATACTTCAGCCATAAAGAATGAAATCCGTCTTCAAAAAGAATGGAATCCTGTCATTCTTGGCAACTTGGATGGAACTAGAGGACACTGTGTTAAGTGGAATAAGCCAGGAACAGAAAGGTAAAACACCACGTATTCTCACTTCTAGGTGGAAGCCAAAAAAAGTCGATCTCTTAGAAGTAAAAAGTAGAAAAGAGGATTCTAGAGGCTGGAAAGGGTAGGGGGAAGAGGGCTAGGGAGAGAGATTGTTAAAGGGTACAAAATTATAGCTAGATGGGGGAGTAAGTTCTAGTGTTCTGTAGCACTGTAGGATGACTATAGTTAACAATATTATTATGTAGTTTCAAATAGCTAGGAGGAAAATATTGAATGTTCCAAATGCAAAGAAATGATACATGTTTGAGATGATGGATATGCTGATTACCTTGATCTGATCGCTACACATTGTATGTATGGAAACATCACTGTGTATCCCATATATATATACAATTATGTGCCAATTAAAAAATTTAAAAAGTAAGCAAACCTTTGCCATATTGGGGGTATGGTTAATAAAAAATTTTATGTTTAGTTTAATGTACTTTGAATCTAGCTGTCAGCTGACATTCTCCCACCCTAAACATTTCAGCATCAATGGCTTTGTTTTTACAAGTTTTCTTTATAATTTTCTAAAAAATTTAACAAATTTCATATGAAACTTTGCTCAGTAAGGTAAAGTTGTGTTTCACTTTGATGTGGTGATTACCCTTTGTTTACTTTTTGAAATTTTAATTGTGTTCCCATGCATCCACATTCTGATCAGATAAATATTTTTAAAAATTTTTATTTTTGTCTTTCATGTATAGTTCTCAGAAGTTAAGATAACTTTGAGTTTAGCTAAGAATATTCCTGTTAACAGGTGAAATTGGAAAGTGGTAATAGAATTTTTGTTTTGTAACAGGTTTATTAGTTTTCATTATTTTTAGTCCGCTTTAAAATTTTGATACAGATACAATTTATTATTATTTTTAAAGAAATAAGTAGTCTAATAAATAAGACAAATGAGAAACTCGTCATTTGTACTGAATAGATGCCTGGTAATTTGGGGCTTTCAAATATTGTTTTCATTTATTAACAATTGAAATTGGTGACACAAAATAGAGATTAAAACACTTTATGTTCCTTATATTCATCTTTTGCAGAGAGAACCTCCCTCTCTAATCTTAAAGTTTAAACTCTATTTTTCTCTTTCCCATATTACTTAAATAGATTTCCTAAATGAGTAACATAAATTAGAGTTACATAATACCAGCTACAAATACTGCTAAAAGAATAGAACTAAATTTAGTATATCCCAACCTTAATGTCTCTCTATACAAAGACTTTGTTGGAATCTCATATATCCATTGCTTTCTGATCATAATGTTTATCATATTTAACAAAGCAAAACTCAGAAATTACTTAACAGGGTATATTCTTCTATAGGTTCATATTTAGTACAATCTTCTGCAATATCTACATATAATTTTATGAAACAACATAATGTGAGTTATATACAGAATGGTAGCCTTGAAACACTGTCAGAATTTGAATCACCAAAATATAACCTGTTAATTAATATTTATTAAGCTTCTATTTGTTATAGACTATTGTATTCAGGGTTCTGGGGAATAAAAAGAAATGTAGAATAATCTTTCTACCAGGGAATGGAGCTAATATTTTTTTGACTACTGAGTACCAAGGAATGTGAAAAGCCACTCCCCTCCTTCCCTTTAAATGTGTAATCTAAATTATTCTTCATGAAAATCCTATGAGAGAGGCAGTATGATTCTCATTCTGAAGCTGGTTAAGAAAGTGAGCCTTGGGTCCTCCACTTTCCAGCTCTACGGAAACTCATTTAACTTCTCTATGCTTCAGTTTTCTCATCTGTAATAGGGAGATAATATTCCTTATCTCGTAGAGTTTTGTGAGGATTAAATGATGTAGTCCTGTAAAGTATTTAGGACACTACCTGGCACATCTGTAGTAAAAAACCAAACTAAAAAACAATACACGTACACTATTACTGTTTCTTATTAGGAAAGAAGTTAATTAACGTGCCCAAGATTACAACCAGATCTATTTGAATTTAAAACACTCTTATACTATAATGCTTACATTTATAGGATGTTTAAGTCTGGATCTAGTAAACAGGTGAAGGCAGAATATGCTAAGTGACTAACATTAAGTGCTATGACATACAGAGTACATATGGATTTTAAACTACAGGGATAAGTAAGAGAGGAGATAGATGTTGCTCTTGCCTTTATGATGAGAAAAAAGGCAGGGAAAAAATTAATAGACTACTGTAATATCTTCCTTGCTAGTCTACAACTTCCATTATATCTCCTTTAACATCTTTTCCTTTGTACACATTGTCACCAGAGAAATCCTTGTAAAATTCATCCCACATTGCTTAAATTCTCTGCTTACAGTCCTTTAATAATAATAGTTACTGTTTTCTGGTTACCTACTGTGGGCTAGGATAGGAGACAGCAAGCTTCTCTTCTTTTCTCTTCTCTTTTTTTTTTTTTTTTTTTGAGATGGCAGAGTCCCACTCTCACCCAGGCTGGAGTGCAGTGGCACGATCTCAGCTCACTGCAACCTCCACCTCCCAGGTTCAAGCGATTCTCCTGCCTCAGCCTCCCGAGAAGCTGGGATTACAGGCGCACACCACCACACCCGGCTAATTTTTGTATTTTTAGTGGAGATGGGGTTTCACCACGTTGGCCAGGCTGGTCTCGAACTCCTGACCTCAAATGATCCACCTGCCTCAGCCTCCCAAAGTGTTGGGATTACAGGAATGAGCCACCTCGCCAGGCCTAGCAAGCTTTTTTCTATGAAGGGACAGATGTAAATATTTTGGCTTTTTGGGTCATGCAAGATCTCTGTTGCATATTCTTTTTTGCTGTAATTTTTTTGTTTTTTAACAATCCTTTAATTTTTGTTGTAATTCTTTTTTCACAATCCTTTAAAAATGTAAAAACCATTCTTTGCTGCCAAATCAGTCTGGATGCAGCTTATTGACTGACCCCTATGCAAGGAGATTTACGTGAACTAACTCATTTCTTCTTGTAACAATCCTGGTAAAGTTGATATTATTTCTACTTCACAGTTGAGGAAATTGAAGCTTAGAGAGGCAGATTTGATGAAGGTCAAGTAAGTGACAGATTGAGGCCATTGGAATACCTAAACCTGTGTACTTCCTAAGATATCTTGCTGCTTCCTATTACTTTTAAATAAGATGCAAATTTCTTAGCATTATGTGTAAGGCCCTTGATGATCTTGTCTTTGCTTACTTTTCTAGTTTTCGTATTTGTTACTACTCTCTCTCACATATTCCCTAGCCTAGCTGTAGTGAGTGACTTACAGCGTGGTCTGTGCTTTATATATGCCTACAATACCTTATACTTTATGACCTCATTGATTTCTTTAATAATCTGCCTCTGGTACTTCCTACTTTGGGAAACCTTACTTGGTACTTGTAGTCCTTGCTTTATGAACTTTTTCTGTGCTCCTCTAGCATTCTGTGCATTCTTCATTCATAACACTTACTACATTGCCTTGTGTTTAACTTGGGTTTATGTCTCCGTTTTGCGTTAGACTGTGAGTTTTTTTTTTAAGAGATGGAGATTTTGCTATGTTGCCCGGGCTGACCTTGCATTCCTGAGCTCAACAGATCCTCTCCCTGTAGCCTTAGATTGTAGGATTTTTTTTTTTTTTTTTGAGATGGAGTCTCACTCTGTCGCCATGCTGGAATGCAGTGGCGCGATCTCGGCTCACTGCAACCTCTGACTCCCTGGTTCAAGCGATTCTCCTGCCTCAGCCTCCCGAGTAGCTGGGATTACAGGCACACACCACCATGCCCAGCTAACCAAGGCAGGCGGATCACCAGGTCAGGAGATCGAGACCATCCTGGCCAACATGGTGAAATCCCCTCTCTATTAAAAATACAAAAGATTGTGAGGTTTTTAAGGGCATAGATGATATATGCCTTACCTTTGTAGCTCAAGTGTTTGATACATAGTAGGGGCTTAATACAGAGTTTGGCATATAGTTGGGAATTTGAAAGTGTTTATTAAATGAATGAATAATTAAATGGCATTACAGACATGGAAATCATATCAGCAGATCTATAGTTGCAGAAAAATGAGTCCAGGTTCAGGGGTGGTGGTGAGTGGGAAAGTAAGTAAATTTCTGGTTAACTTCTAGGGCTCGAGTGGGAACATGAGGTTAATAAGGCAAATTGGAGAATGATCGTGGAGGGGCTTGAATATCTTGGTAAGGAATTTTAATTTTGTTCTGGAGTCATTGATACAAAGCTTTCAACTCTAGAGCAGCAGGTGTTTTTTAAATCCATAACTTGGGTTCTCTTAATACACAAATTGTATGTTGTAATATTGCTTTAGGTATTTTATAGAACATTCATTACCTAAACAATTGTTTTGATTAATAGATACTGCAAGATGTAGCTCTAGAATATCATAATTATCAGTACTACTATTAAAGACATTGGGAACCATGGAATGATTTTGAACAGGTTGGTGGCAGTTTGAAATTAATCTTTTTTTTTTTTTGAGACAGAGTTTTGCTCTTGTTGCCTAGGCTGGAGTGCAGTGGCACGATCTTGGTTCACTGCAACCTCCGCCTCCCAGGTTCAAGCGATTCTCCTGTCTCAGCCTCCTGAGTACCTGGGATTACAGGCATGCGCCACCACGCCCGGCTAATTTTGTATTTTTAGTAGAGATGGGGTTTCTCCATGTTGGTCAGGCTGGTCTCGAACTCCCAATCTCAGGTGATCCGCCGGCCTCAGCCTCCCAAAGTGCTGGGATTATAGGCGTGAGTCACTGTGCCCGGCCTGAAGTTAATTTTTTAAGATTAATCTAGTTGAGGTATTCACCATCAGTTGAGGAGATGGGACTGGGAAGAAGGAGGCCTTTTAAAAAAAGTTAAAATATAAAGTGATAAGTCAATGATTGACTATGAGGAAGTCAGAGACGAATGAGAAAAACGGAAGAGGCAGGTCAAGGAAGGAAATTGTGTATTTTATGTTGGTTAAATTGATTACTGTGAATTCTATTGGAGTGATTTCTATCGTTGCCTGAATTTGGGCTCTGCTTACTTTATGCTTGAATAATTAGAATACTCTTATGATTGGTTTCCCTTCCTGTTGCTAATTCATGGATTCTTAATCTTTGGTGCTGTGGACCTTTCTTCAGTCTGGAGAAGGCTGTGAATCCAATGTAGAATGACAATTTTAAATGAGTGAAATAAAGTAAATAGGACTTGAAAGGAACTTGTTATATTGAAATGCCAAAATATGATATAGTAATATATATGCTTCTCTACTAATACTGTTAAGTAACGTCTTGCAATGAGTCTAATAGCTACCATAATTTTGTAATACTGGTACATATAGATATTTTGAGATTTCTGTAACAACTATAATATGAAATGAAAATGTACTTCTGTTAGTGACAGAAATCACAGGTACTGCTAATACTATTATGGTTGATTGTTTAGGTTTGTGTGAAAATTTTAGAGATTAGTGAAAATGGTGATGTAATTTTTTTTCTATATAAATTCACAGGTTTCCTGAGATTTATGGAACCTAGGTTAATTACCTTTGCTTGTACTAGCTCCTGTTTTACTCTTCTTCTGTGTATTTTTGTCATAGTAATGTACTTTTCTTTGCAGATGGTAGTATTTTTATTGCATCATGTCTGTTTTGGGAAATAATATGTACTCTTTGTAAAAAAAAATTCAAATGGTAATAAAACGCATAATTTTCTGGTTATCCTGCTTCATGGCGATCAAGCTTGTTAGCAGTATAATATATACAGTAGTTTCTTGGTATAGAGAGGATTGGCTCCATGACCCTTGTGTATGCCTAAATCCATGCATACATACTCAGGTCCTGCCATGTATATGAAAAATTGGCCCTCTATATACATGGGTTTCTCATCTCACAAGTGCTATATTTTCCATCTGTGTTTGGTTAAAAAAAATCTCCACGAGTGAACCTGTGCAGTTCAAACCCATGTTGTTCAAGGCTAAGTGGTAGTACTGTTACCTGTTTCTGGTCAATATATACTTACATAACCACAAAAACATAACTAAAATAGGTTCATACTGTGTATACTTTTTTAAAAATTTGCTTTTTTTTCATTTGAAAACATCTTTTTTCATTAATAAATACACCTCATGCTTTAAAAAATTGTAGGATGAAAGTTGAGATATGTATTACATAACACAAACATTCACCATTTTAAAGTGTATATTTTAGTGGTTTTAGTACATTCAGTATGTTGCCAACCACCACTACAAGCAAATTCCAGAACATTTCCATCACCCACAAAAGAAACCTCATATTTTATGTCAGTTAGTTCCAGTTACCCCATCCATTGACAATTTCTGGTCTACTTTCTGTCTCTATGGATTTGCTTCTTCTAGTCATTTAATATAAGTAGAATCATATAATATGTGACTGTGTCTGCTTTTTTCACTTAGCATAATATTTTCAAGATTCATGTTGTAGCATATAACAGTATTTCATTCCTTTTTTTTTTTTTTTGAGATGGGGTCTTGCTGCATCACCCAGGCTGGAGTGCAGTGGCACGATACCGGTTCACCACAGCCTCCGCCTCCCAGGTTCAAGCAGTTCTCCTGCCTAAGCCTCCTGAGTAGCTGGGATTACAGGAGCCCACCACCACGCCTGGCTCATTTTTTGTATTTTTAGTAGAGACGGTGTTTCACCATGTTGGCCAGGCTGGTCTCAAACTCCTGACTTCAGGTGATCTGCCCACCTTGGCCTCCCAAAGTGCTGGGATTACAGGCATGAACCACTGTGCCCGGCCAATATTTCATTCCTTTTTATGAGTGAACAATATATTATTATACATACTTGGTTATTATAAATAATTCATGTATATGGTTTTGTGAAGACGTATGTTTTCATTTCTCTTGGGTGTATACCTAAGAGTGGAATTGCTGGGTCATACGTATTTCTGTGTTTTAACTTTTTGAGGAATTGACAAACTTTTCCACAGTAGCAGCGCTGTTTTACATTTCCACACCTCACGCTTTTTTCTTTTTTTTTTGAGACGGAATTTCGCTCTTGTTGACAGGCTGGAGTGCAATAGCATGATCTCGGCTCACTGCAGCCTTGGCCTCCCGGGTTCAAGCGATTCTCCTGCCTCAGCCTCCCGAGTAGCTGGGATTACTGGCATGTGCCACCACACCCGGCTAATTTTGTATTTTTGGTGGAGATGGGGTTTCTCCATGTTGGTCAGGCTGGTCTTGAACTGCCGTTCTCAGGTTATCTACCTGCCTCGGCCTCTCAAAGTGATGGGATTATAGGCATGAGCAACCGCACCTGCCCTACCTCCTGCTTTTTAATGGCTTCATTGTAATCCATTTTATTGATGTCCTGTCATTCAGTCCCCTGTTGATTGACAATTTATTTCTGTATTTTTGATGATTATCAACACTAATGCAGTGAAAAAACTTGTATAAACACCTTTTGCACACTTTTTTAAAGTATAAATTTTTAGGAAAGGAATTGCTGGATCAAAGTAATTACACATTTAATATTTGATACATCTTGTCAGATTGCCCTTTAGAAATGTTTTATAAAATTTTACTCCCAACAATTGTGTGATGTATGCTTATTTTCTCAAACTCATATTCACATAATTAATTTTTGTCATTTTAATAACAAAAAGTCATACATATTTTAAATTTTGGAATTTGTTAATTATAGTGGAGATAATTTTTTTTTTCACATTTTTTTTGGCCACTGCATTCTTTTGTGATTTGCCTGATCATGACCTTTACCCTAAATTTTTCTATTGGGTGTCTCTGTTTTTCTTATTACTTTGTTAATAGCTGTTTACATTTTAGAAACATTACCTTATTGCTCATTATCAATATTGCAGAGACTTTGTTCCAGTTTCTTGTTTGTTTTTTGACTTTGTTTATGACTTTGCTCTTTGCCTTATAGACATTAAATTTTTAAAATACTGTTTATCATTCCTTATAAAAGGTCTTTGCCTTGCTTAGAATAAGTTTTCTGCACCCCAAGATTATAAAATATTTTCTCCGCATTTTCTTCTGGGAATGTCTAAAATTTGGCATGATTTAGTAGAAGCTTGGTTTTTGTAGTTGGTCTTAACTATGTTCAGATTCCCGTCTAGCCACTTACTAGCTGTGAGGTGTTAGATGTCTGCACAACTTCTCTGTATCTCACCTTCCTCATCTGTAAAATGATAGTTGATAATTAGGGTCTATGCTTTTGGTTAAGTTAAATGCAATAATTCAAATTCTCTAGCATACCATCTGGCCACATACTGGGTGTTCAGTGCATGTTTTCTTTTCTCTCTCACCCATAAACTCCATCTTCTATCAGTCTAGTTAAAATCTGGTCCAGAAGATAAGGGAGGGGAAAGTTTCAAGAAATAATGTTGCCCTTAGTTTTCAAAGTCAGAGAAGCCATGTGGGATGAGTACTGTCTGAAAAGGAGATTGAAAATTCATTTAGTAATTAGGAAGTAATTTATGTTTAATGAAAACATTTTTTAGTAGCATGATAAGAGGCATATTTTAATACAAAGAAGACTAAAACCTATATAACATACCTAAAGGATATGTGCATATGCAACATGTATCCATCATGATTTGTAATATTTGGGAGAAATAGTTGTAACTCTACTCTTCTTATTGTTGGAATACTGGTAAGAGGATAGAGAATCAATGCTGACATACAGTATATTTATATTGTATGTATAAGGTGTACATAAATTTAGGTAATTTTTACTATTAATAGTTACAAATTACTGTATTTGTAACACACCTCACAATCATCAACCTGTATTAGAACTACTGCTCCATTGGAATCTTCTTAGTAGCATTATAATGGACTTTAATGGAATTTACACATATTCTTCACTAAATTAAAATTATGTATAAACTGTTATATTTCTTTTGGGGAAAGCAACTTTAAATACATTTTAGAAAGAAATGGGAAATAAATGTTTACAACATGGTAGTCATTGTTTACATTTTTCTCATCTTGTTTCCTGGACTATGAGGATTTTAGGACAGGGGGACATAGTTTTTGCTATATTGCCCAGGCTGGAATACAGTGGCTATTCACAGATGTGACCATAGTTTGCTATAGCCTCGGGCTCCTGACTTCAAGCAGTCCTCCTGCCTCAGCTTCTGAGTAGCTGGGACTACAGGCACATGCAAGGTGCATGGCTTATAATGGGTTTTTGATAAATATTTATAAAATGTTTCATTCTCCCCCCCCCCCAATTTTTATCTTCTGGTAAAATAACTTCAAAATAAAGGTTTTAAAATTTGTTAAGAAAAATAAATATTCCTCAAGTGGAGTAATAATAGACATGGATTCTGTGCAATTTGTTTTCAGAAAATTATATCAAACTGTATTCCTTGACTCTTAGTAACTGTCTAAAAATTTTTTTTGGTATGTTACATGTATACTGTCATTATTTTGTCAGCTTCAAAACAAGAAGGAAATTATTCTGTATTGGTTAGCTCAGGAGGAAGGTAATGAGTTTTAAGTAACAAAACAGGAAATTAGCTCCTCTGTGACCTTTGATGAGTTTGTGAAGCTGGCGTTGTGAGTGCAGGATTGAAATTGTGAAGAGCATTATATTTAGTTTGCTTTGTTGCTTTTGCAGAGTATCTATTTGCCAGGAAAACCTAGGAATTGAAGTTAAAGACTCTGCTACCTTTGTGGGAAATGAACAATACTCTTCCTTCTGCTGGCAAAATCTGGGTGTCTACTTTTCAGTGGCTGGTTTTTGCTTTCACGTAGGGTCAGAGTATCCTTTTCCTGGAACCAAGCTTGACTCAAAGCCATTGTAAGTTCTCTTGTTCTTTATCCTTCTAATCATTATTGATCTCCTCCTTTTTTTTTTTAAACAGACTAATAGGGATGCCAAAGGAAAAATATGATCCTCCAGATCCTCGCAGAATTTATACCATCATGTCAGCAGAGGAGGTAGCCAATGGGAAAAAATCTCACTGGGCAGAATTAGAAATCTCGGGTGAGTGGAATCTGAAGCATTTAATCTGGAATTTTTTTTTACACTTCAGTATTTTGCCTTTTAGGTAGAGTGCGGAGCCTAAGTACATCACTTTGGTCATTGACACACTTGACAGCGCTGCACCTAAATGACAATTACCTTAGTCGCATTCCACCTGATATTGCCAAGCTTCATAATCTGGTTTACCTGGATCTGTCATCCAATAAACTCAGAAGTTTACCAGCAGAACTAGGAAACATGGTGTCTCTCAGGTGAGGAAATAAAACAGACATGACTCACTATATTAAACTAATTTTTTTTTTTTTTTTAAAACAGGGAATTGCTTTTAAATAACAATCTGTTACGGGTTTTGCCTTATGAACTTGGTCGGCTCTTCCAGCTACAAACTCTAGGTTTGAAAGGTAAGTGATTTTTAAACAGTTTTGAGGTATTCTTTAAAGGTTTTATTTTTGTCTTCTGCTTTAGGCAATCCTTTATCACAGGATATTCTCAACTTATACCAGGACCCAGATGGAACCCGAAAGCTACTGAACTTCATGCTTGACAATCTCGCAGGTAACTGTTAGTGACAAAGCTGTAAAATAAATAAATTAACCTATATTTACAAAATTTTTTTCAGTTCATCCAGAGCAGCTTCCTCCGAGGCCATGGATTACATTAAAAGAACGAGACCAAATTCTGCCGTCAGGTAAATAGTTTTTCTTATTCTTCCTTTTTTTTGTTTGTCTGTTGTTTTTTCTCCCACTTCTTAGCATCATTCACGGTTATGTGTTACAATGTGTTATGTGATAAATACGCTACCCGGCAGCTATATGGCTATTGCCCATCCTGGGCATTAAACTGGGAATACAGGAAAAAGGGAATTATGGAAGAAATTGTTAACTGTGACGCAGATATCATTAGTCTTCAGGTAACACCATAGAAATTAAACTGTCTTTAACTTCATATAGATGATAACTTTTCTTTCATCTCAGGAAGTGGAAACAGAGCAATACTTCACTCTCTTTCTGCCAGCATTGAAGGAGCGTGGATATGATGGATTTTTTTCTCCAAAGTCACGTGCCAAAATCATGTCTGAGCAGGAGAGAAAGCATGTAGATGGTTGTGCAATATTCTTCAAAACAGAAAAGTAAGTTAAGGAAACAAAGCACAATGGTGTACGGTACCTAAAATTATAATAATGTACCTTTTAGATTTACATTGGTGCAGAAGCATACAGTGGAATTTAACCAAGTGGCGATGGCTAATTCAGATGGATCCGAAGCTATGCTGAACAGAGTGATGACAAAAGATAACATTGGTGTCGCTGTGGTATTAGAGGTCCACAAAGAACTATTTGGAGCAGGTGAGTGCAATGTAAAATATTCTTACTAAAAACTTTGTCTTCTTTTTGTAATGTTTAAATTTAGGTATGAAGCCTATTCATGCTGCAGACAAACAGCTGCTTATAGTGGCAAATGCCCACATGCATTGGGACCCAGAGTATTCTGATGTGAAGCTCATCCAGACCATGATGTTTGTCTCAGAGGTTAAAAACATTCTGGAGAAAGCCTCTAGTAGGCCTGGAAGCCCAACTGCAGATCCTAATTCCATCCCGCTGGTGCTATGTGCAGATCTTAACTCATTGCCAGATTCAGGTATTTATAATATCATTTCCTCACTGCTTTCATAAATGGAAGTGTCTCTTCTTTATTCTACCAGGTGTTGTGGAATACTTAAGCAATGGAGGAGTAGCTGACAACCATAAAGACTTCAAGGAACTAAGGTACAATGAGTGTCTTATGAACTTCAGCTGCAATGGAAAGAATGGAAGCTCAGAAGGGAGAATCACACATGGCTTCCAACTTAAGAGCGCCTATGAAAATAACTTGATGCCTTACACCAATTACACCTTTGATTTCAAAGTGAGTGGCAGCCTTTGGGCAGGTGTAGAAATTTCTTTTTTTCCTATTCCCAATCTCTTTCCAGGGCGTGATTGACTACATTTTCTATTCCAAGACTCATATGAACGTGCTTGGTGTCCTGGGGCCTTTAGATCCTCAATGGCTGGTTGAGAACAACATCACTGGGTGTCCACACCCTCACATCCCTTCAGACCACTTCTCACTGTTAACACAACTTGAACTCCACCCTCCACTCCTGCCTCTTGTCAATGGTGTTCACTTGCCTAATCGGAGGTAGTGGAGTACTGCCCCGCCAAGACGGGGATCTGTTGCTATGGACCTGTACAGTTGTAAATCAAAGTATGTAGGAGTGAAGTATGGCCATCCTTAAGCTGCTTCTTCAGGTTTCTTTCATTATGTGTTTGCTGTAAGACTTTGTACATTTTTGTGCATATTGGTATCATTTGGCAGTAGGGCTGGAACCAAAGTATTACTCTCTTTACAAAATTTTAATTTAACATGTTTTTAAATTGGACCTTCTTTATATTGTATTAACAGCCAGCATTCAAAATTGATAAATTACCAATTTGAGGCCCAATAACAGTGTATTTGTTTTTCCAAAACAAATACTTTCTTTTGAATGGTTTCAGTGAGCCAACCATTTTATAAAAGGCAATTTTTAAAAACTATAAATACAGTATTTTAAACTGAATGATGATATGCCTTCCAGGGAAAACCTTGAATTTTTCCTTTATAACTGACTTTTGGATTCCAAAGTCATTTGCACATTAACAGAGTACTTAAATTTACTTGTTCAGTCCATAAACTATGATATAGCCTCTATACATGGTAAGAAAATTTGAAAAATTAAAGATGGTTGCACAGTATACTTTTATAATCCAGCATGTAACACCACATGACAATTTGTTGGCCAAATGCTGGTTTGGAGTTTTTTTGAGGAATCACTTTGGTTTTTTTGTCCTTTATATATAACCTTATTGGAAGTATTAATTCTAAGCCTGTCTCTCAAGTTTATTTATAGAGAAAAAGTAAGTAATCTGTATTGCCACATACCTTGAAAATAGAATGTGGTATGTTTAGGATGCCCACGGAATGAATTTTTCCTTATTCCAATTCAACCTTCTGTCTGGTTGTGCCAGGAAAACAGATGTTATATGACCTATGTCATTTTTGCCATTATAGTCAAATGTTAAAAGAAGAAAAAAGTCTGCTGAATAAAAAGGCCTTGATCAAAGTTTCAGATGGGGAAAATCATACAGATATTTTATGTGTTTCCAACATAGATTATGTGGCTGTTGGTTTCTTGAGATGACAGTGCAAAGGATTTGGGAGAGAGAACAAATTTGGGGCAGTAGTTGAAAACGTTGGGTCATTTTCCTGACTCTAGCTGCCAAATGGCCATCATATGCTTTTAATCTTTGTTTCAGTTGTCTGTCAGGGTTGAATTAAGAAGCTACTGGTTTATTCCCAATTGTTGATGCCTTTAGGTATGTTGGAATCTTTTTTTTGCCTAGGAGGGGCCAGTTGAAAATCTGTGACTCAAGAGGCAGTGAACAGAATACTGTTTTCTGGGGAAAAATTGGTTGGCTACTTGATGTTAATTATGGCACAGTAACAGGAAAAGGTTGTGTCTGTGTTTTTAAGTTTTTCTTTATTCTGCTTTTTTGCTGCTATAAGAGTTTTCTGAAATTTATATTTTAAACTTTTCATGCACTTTACTGTTTCTAGTCTCAAAATGTGATATTTTTAATAAACAAGAAATTTTCCATTATGTGAATGAAATTTTAAAAGACAATAGCCTATATTTGTGTCTCACTAATATATAAAGTATAGGTCAAATTTAAATTATTTAATTAGTTTTAAATATACACAATTTGTCTCCTCTTTCAAACCTGACATCTTCGGCTGTTTTATTAGTCTTAAATGATGCATTTACTTTGGTCATTTTATGCTAATTTCTTCCATAGTAAATTAATCAGGCTATATAAGGTAATATTTCCCCAGAGGGTAATTTTAGTGGGACGAGGGTGGTGGGATGATGTCATATCATACATGGGATTGCATCAGAAGGGTTCTGTAAAGCCTGAACTCCCTTTTAAAAGTGCCTAGTGATAGAGGCGTTGTTTGTCATCTATTATAATTGGAATGTCATTGTAGTTCAGTGAATTTTGATGTAAATAAAATATCTTTTAAAAATGTTAAAGTACCAGGATAAACAAACAAAAAGAAACAACCCTTAAGATGACAGATTTTCCTCAACATGCAGGTTTCCCTTCTTATATACCTCAAGTATCCAACATCTAGCCATGCAAATTGATTACCTGAAGCATAGTACTGGAAAGTAGAATAGCATGAAAAACTTAATTTTGTGGACATTACCTTTTTTTGTAATCAGCTACTGTATGTTTTATTTTAGATCTTTTGTTTTGGGTGGGTTTTCTGCTCTGGAGGTATATGCACTAACAAAACATTTTCCTCCTTTCATATACGCATGTTAATTAGCAATGTGAGCAATATTTCCTACCATACTTCACTCCCAATATTTTTTGAGATGTTTGTATAAAATGGAATTTAAAGTTCACTTATGATTGTATATGAACCACAGAGGAGCCCATTTATTAATAAAAAACTTTTTTAATAGTTAAATGTAGAGGGAAAAAATAAAAAAAAATGGGAAACATTGTAAACAGCTTAAGTTTATTTTGTGTATGATCGAGGCACTCTGTTGCAGGAAGGTGTGTAATTGGGTTCTCTCTGCTTCAAATGCGCTCTTTCAAACCATTCATTATCCTGTGTATTTTTAATGTGGTTTTAGTAAATGTTGGTAGTAGCTCTGTTGAAGTAGGTAATTGTGTTATGTTTTGGGTGGTACACACTTGGGGCATGGTAACCCAAATTTCATGTGCACGGTTTCCCTTTAGCCCACTGCCCAAATTTCACATACCCTTCACCCTTTGTTCCCTTTGTAAAAGGAGTGGTATCTGTTTTGAGCTGCCAATTCAGATGATCAGAAATGCTGCTTTCCTCAGCATTGTCTTGTTAAACCGCATGCCATTTGGAACTTTGGCAGTGAGAAGCCAAAAGGAAGAGGTGAATGACATATATATATATATATTCAATGAAAGTAAAATATATATGCTCATATACTTTCTAGTTATCAGAATGAGTTAAGCTTTATGCCATTGGGCTGCTGCATATTTTAATCAGAAGATAAAAGAAAATCTGGGCATTTTTAGAATGTGATACATGTTTTTTTAAAACTGTTAAATATTATTTCGATATTTGTCTAAGAACCGGAATGTTCTTAAAATTTACTAAAACAGTATTGTTTGAGGAAGAGAAAACTGTACTGTTTGCCATTATTACAGTCATACAAGTGCATGTCAAGTCACCCACTCTCTCAGGCATCAGTATCCACCTCATAGCTTTACACATTTTGATGGGGAATATTGCAGCATCCTCAGGCCTGACATCTGGGAAAGGCTCAGATCCACCTACTGCTCCTTGCTCGTTGATTTTGTTTTAAAATATTGTGCCTGGTGTCAACTTTTAAGCAACAGCACTGCCTAAAAGCAAGCAGAGAACAGAATCCCAGCACCATTCTATAGGCAACTTTTTAGAATTCAGATATAGTAAATCTGTTCCAGATTTATGATGTTTTATGTAAAAAAAATTTTGTATAATAACATAGCTGAATATTTTTGTTTCATTTCTTTGATGTAAGGCGTGTGAACATTCGTTTGAATATCACATGTTGAAGTCAGGTATGGCACAATGGGTTCTGAGACCAGCTTTTCCTCCCCTCCCATTTGCCTTGTTCCAAGCTCTTTCTTTTCAAATTACTTTTCTGATATTCATAGGCAGGTATTTAATTTTACTAATTAGCATCCTGTGTGAATGTATTAAAGAAGCCACTGTGTTTTAGTGTAGTTGGCAAAAATATAAAAGCTGTTTCTTATTTGCCCCTATTTTTTTGGTGTCTTAAAGTTATATATTAAATCACAGAGAAGCAAGGGAGAAAGTTGAAAGATATCTAAGGCTCATATCACTTGATTCTATGGTAGATTATATTAGAATTGAGGATGTGGCACATTAAAACTGGAACATGGGCAAATATAGTGTTCCATTTTAAAATTCTAAGTTTATATTGTTAAATGGGTGAAAATTTAAGTTTATATTTGCATTTCCAAGCGTTTCTAAAAATCACTAATGCCATCTATACTTTTAGTATGAAACAGCAGACTATAGAAAGCACAGGGAAGAATAGGCTAAATACATTCTTTGAAGAACCAGAGGCATATAACCACATCATTATGTCATTCCTAATACATGGCTAGATTTTCTAATGATAAAATTGACTGTGTCCCAATGCTTATTTGATTCTAAGCTTTTTTATTCTGTTTCTGAGATATTTTAATAGCTTTGCAAAATATGCTGACCAGTTTTTGGAAAATAATGGTTTTTATAGCAAGCAAAGACTTTATGGCACATTTTCAAAATAGCACTCATACATACTTACATTTTGACAGAAATGTGAATTCTCACATTGATGAGATATTCTTTTTCCCACCTGCCCTACCCTTTAAAAAAGGTCACTTTTCTAATGTGTAGTAGATTCATTTACGCCTTTCCCTTTGAGTCATACCATGTTTGGAGAACTGTGTGAATTGTAGGTAGAGAAATTAACTAGGGAAGCCAGAAGCTTGAACTAAAGTTTTAAATTTGTAGGCAGATGAGAACTTTTATACTATGGTTGCTTTGGGCGATTCTAATTTTGTAATAGCATCATGATCACCAAAATTAATTCAAACATTTTAGTACATCTTTAATCTGTCTTATTTACCAAAGTTCTAATCTGTTTAAGAACAGGATGCCAAGAGCATCTTTCATTTTATAGAATGATATGCTCACCTTTATAAGTGTCACCTAAAAGCTTGAGGGTAAAAAAGAAGCAGCCCATATATCTAAACTACAGGATGTCTTGAACAAGATTCACAGAAAGAAAGAAAAAAAAGCAGTTCTTTCCAGGAAGGTGGTAAGGAAGAGCATGCATATTTCTTGTTTTAACCAAATACCTTTTTTATGTAAATGTCTCTATTAAACCCCAGGTCCTACACCAGGAAATAGGGTGATAACCAGGAAAATACCAAGCTTTAACCCAGTTGGCAGTTCCTTGTGGCATACATTTGGTTAGACTTGGGTTTTTCCTGGAACCAAAGGAAAATAAGCATGTTGAGTTCTTCGTTCAACAGACATGACATTGAAGTAATAGAATATTTTTTAAGTAAAATAGTTTTCACTTTCAAAGCCTATGACATAAGGACATTTGTGCTTATTAATTGTTAATTTTTTTTTATGGTACATTGTATAAACTGAGTAGCATTGAACTGCATTTTAGAAGTATGTCATCAGAAACAAATCACATTATGGAAAGGATATACAAATGCCAAGTGATATGACTCTTTTGGCATGGTGGTAGCATGGTCCATTCAGCTTTCAGAATCTTTCGGAGGCTCTAGTTTGGTGCCTAGTACTAGTTATTTTTGTTAGAACAATCTCTCAAAATTTAGATAATTTTCCAGTTGTATGTCTGTCACTTTTAACTCTAAAGCGTAAGAATCATGGTAACCCTCTCAGAAGTGGTCCTTTCTTGCTCATTTCAGTTTCGTATTAACTTCAAATCACTGATGTATTGTCTTTCAAGCTATCAATTGTTATATGTACCAATTTAATTTAGTTTGTAGTTATCTGAAGTCACAAAATTGGTTCAGCATTGATGTCAAACAATGGCTTTGCTTCTTACCAAACAGACTTAGTATCCTGCTGCTTGTTTCAATCTTGATGCAGTAAGTGATGCAGTATCTGGGTCTGTATTTACTTAGAAACTGTACTGTCCTTTCTCTGTGCTTAACTTGCTAAAAATATATTCCCTTACCTGTGAAATTCCTGAGCGGTGCTCTGCCAACTTTTCAAGGGGAGGGATTTGGATGGCTGTGTTACTGCACACTGGATCTGGAATTGTTCAGGGTTATGAGTGACAAATTTCTTAAACACCAGCAGCACTGAGATGTGCACTATGGGCATTCGTACAGTTGTTGTCCAAATGCAAACAACTTTTTCATCTTGGAGAAGCTGAGATACAGAGTTCAATAGAACTACTTGGAATATTTTGAGAAGGTTGAATGTTTCATCTTTGGCTTTGTTGTCTCTGGAGTGGGGAAGTATGGAGGGCTTTTTTTTTTTTTTTTTTTTTTTTTTTTTTTTTTTTTAAAGAGAGTGTGTATGTACTTTTTCTCTCTATAAGGGCCAGGGTGTTGGTCAAATTCACCATCGATTAATTTATATCTTCTGTTGTGATTTTTTTCAACTATATAACAAGTGCCAACTAATTGTCCATGGGACAATCTACTTTTCCACTCAATTTATCGTTTTGAGTAGGGAAAGGTTCATTTATTTTCATTACCTGGCATTAAGTTAAAGAATTCATTATTTTGCATACATTTGAGTCATTCTGTGACCTATAAAGTGTTTTTGTAACTATCTAATTCTAATGGTTGCAAAGCAAAGCACATGACTGTAAAACCAAGCAAGGTGTTTTAGTAACTTTTTCCCTGAATACTTGGTAGTTTCCATTGATACTATTCCAAAACAAATTCTGCTGTTTTAGGTTGTATATTTACTTTGCTTTTGTTCTAAGAAAAAGCCAAGGACTAAATCAACTTGTTTTTGTGTTTCAGTAATCAGTTTAAAATCTAAGATTTTTTTTTAAATTAGACTATTTAATGAAGTGCCATGTAATTGTAGCTTGCTAGTGTTTAATGTTTAATAGACTGGTTCTGTAGGTGTTTTAACCATTTAACACTCTCTGCCATCCCTGGAGAAAGTGGTTCTACTCTTACTGAACACATTCTCTCTGACAAAATCACCAGCTGCTTTATTTTTCTATTTATTACAGTTAAACAGTTGATGAGGTCTGAATCTTGACCAAAACTGCTCAGCTGAGATGTTTTTCACAATAGACACTGTACAAAGTGTGCGTGCAAAAGGACACGGTTGGTAGTATTTTTTCATTAATGTGAACATTGACTAAAAAAAAGCAGTCCTGCCTTTTAAATCTTGTGGCAGCTCAGAAGGGAGGTGCTTAAGAACCTTAACTACTATGTCAGATAACAAAATATTTTTTTCCATTTTGGAGATTGGTTACTGCTCACACATGATGTATAGGGCTAAATATATGCTTGTTTCCTTGCACCTGTGTACTTCCCCTCTCTCCCTCCCTTTCCTTCCCCTGTAGGCAATAAATGGCCATTTTGCAACTGCATACCTTTGTCTTGGTTTTTGACTCTTTATTTG